GGGGTGTCAGAGTTTCAGGCTGAAGTTAGGACTCAACTTGCAGAGAGGGAGTTCACCTGGGGTCAGAGTTCAGCCCGGAGTCCGGTCTAGCCTGGAATCTGGGGGTGGGGCTCCAATTGCCTCACTCTGGAATAAAAGGCTTAGCCTAAGGCTGGGGTCTCAGCCTGGGGTCATAGGTCATCCTAGGGTCAAACTTTAACCTGAGGCCAGCTTTAGGCCTCTCTGTGGACCAGGAAGATTAGGAAAACAGGTCAGGCCTGAACAGATGCGTGTGTTTACCAAAAGCCTCAGCTCTGGCTGGGAGCCACATCCCTGGCTCAAGAAGAGGAAGTCCGTCCTTGGGGATACTGGGAAAGGTAGTTTATTTAATGCTTTGTGGCCCTTGTCTGCTCCCGCTGCATTCTGGGTAATGTAGTCCCGGACAGTTAAGAGTGGGTGGAGAAATTCCGCTTTAAGGGCCGGATATCAGATCCATGACAATTGGTTAGATAAACTGCTCATTAAATCACATCCGGACAATCTTTATAGCGATTGGTGAGAGTGAGCTGGGGGTTAAGCGTTATCGGCTCTCCCATTCGGAACCGGTGCTGTCCGTCGGTGACGCAAGCAGGCGGGCTTGCGGAGAGGCAATTGCTGATTGGTTGGCGGACTGGAAACTCCGAAAGGCCGGGCCCCGCCGTGCGGCGATTGGCTCATCGGTGGGCGGGCTTGGGCGCCAGAGGCGGAGTCGGGGAGGAGGTGGCTCCAGAGATGGCAGTGAGCGAGAGGAGGGGGCTCGGCCGCGGGAGCCCCGCGGAGTGGGGGCAGCGGCTACTTCTGGTGCTGCTGCTGGGTGGCTGCTCCGGGCGCATCCACCAGCTGGCGCTGACGGTGAGGCCCGCCGCGCGAGGGTCTGGGGTCGGTGGCGCAACTTTGTCTCGGAGAAGCCCCCTGGCTTGGAGTGGTCTCGTCCGCCCTCCCCCGTCCCCGAGGCGGTGGAGTGGTCCGGCGCCCCCCGTTTCCGGGCCCGGAGTGGTCTCGTCCCGGGATCCCCTTCGGTCCTCCGGATGGAGTTGCCGGGTCCGCCTCGCTGGGGTCGGCCCCCTCCCTTCGGGGGCGAGGCTCCATCTCTTGGGGACTACACCCCCCTTCCCCCCAACTGGGTCTTAGTCCTTTAAATTCTTGGAATCACTTTTGGGGCGCTAGAGACCCTGGAGCCGCACAGCGGGGTCCTGGGGGGCTATAGAGTGGGGTCCTCTGGGCACTTAATGGGATTTGGGGGGTTCTGTTGAAATATTGCTGGGAGCTCAACTGGAATGTAAAAGTTCTTCGGGAAGGTGAAGGTCAGGCACGCCGAGGTGAATAACTGTTCTCCGGGCGGTGCTCACCCTGAACTGCCTCTGCCTCCTTGGTCTCCGGCAGGGGGAGAAGCGAGCGGACATCCAGCTGAACAGCTTCGGTTTCTACACCAATGGCTCTCTGGAGGTGGAGTTGAGCGTCCTGCGGCTGGGCCTCCGGGAGGCAGAAGAGAAGTCCCTGCTGGTGAGGGACCTTGAGGAGTTTGCTGGAGGAGACACACCCTCCCCTTTTTTTTTCCACCCACCAGGTGGGGTTCAGTCTCAGCCGGGTTCGGTCTGGCAGAGTTCGCTCCTATTCAGTGAGTGGAGGGCATGGGGAAGACGGGAGAAGCCAAGACTCACTCCCTCCTGCCCACCCCCCAGACCCGGGATTTCCAGGACTGCCCTCTCCAGAAAAACAGTAGCAGTTTCCTGGTCCTGTTCCTCATCAACACCAAGGATCTGCAGTGAGTTGGGGACCGGGGGCTCGCTCAGATCCTTCGTCTGCGTTTCCCTGGTGTGATGCCCACACGCACCTGGGCTGATCAGGTGGGATGAGAAGCAGAGAGAGAAAGCCACTTCAGCCTCATGCCCCACCCCACCCTCACCCCAGGGTCCAGGTGCGGAAGTATGGAGAGCAGAAGACGTTGTTTATCTTTCCCGGGCTCCTCCCGGAAGCACCCTCCAAACCAGGGCTCCCGAAGCCACAGGCCACAGTCCCCCGCAAGGTGGATGGCGGTGAGTCAGGCTGGCTGTGCAGACGGGGGTGGATCTCTTAAAATCACTGCCCGGTCTCTTACAGGAGGGACCTCTGCAGCCAGCAAGCCCAAGTCAACACCCGCAGTGATTCAGGTTTCGGGGAGGCGGGGCAGGAGGGAAGATGCAACCAGCTGATGGAGGGGCTCTGTCCCTTCAGGGTCCTAGTGGGAAGGACAAGGACCTGGTGTTGGGCCTGAGCCACCTCAACAACTCCTACAACTTCAGTGTGAGTGTTTGCAGCGCCTGCGGCCCTTCCGTGGCTGAGCCCTCCTCTCTCCCCGCCCGCCCAGTTCCACGTGGTGATCGGCTCTCAGGCGGAAGAAGGCCAGTACAGCCTGAACTTCCACAACTGCAACAATTCAGTGCCAGGAAAGGAGCATCCATTCGACATCACGGTGAGCGGAGTGGAGGGCAGCAGGGCCAGGGACCTGCCGCCGCCCACCACTGCCCCCTCCGCAGGTGATGATCCGGGAGAAGAACCCCGATGGCTTCCTGTCGGCAGCGGAGATGCCCCTTTTCAAGCTCTACATGGTCATGTCCGCCTGCTTCCTGGCCGCTGGCATCTTCTGGGTGTCCATCCTCTGCAGGAACACGTAATGCCCCTGCCCCTGAGGGTCCCCCACGTGCACCCCCATCTCTCCCTGACCCTCCCACCAGGTACAGCGTCTTCAAGATCCACTGGCTCATGGCGGCCTTGGCCTTCACCAAGAGCATCTCTCTCCTCTTCCACAGCGTGAGAGCCTTGGACCGGGGAGCAGCGGGGGGGCCTCACTGTCCGTCTGTCCATCCACCCCCAGATCAACTACTACTTCATCAACAGCCAGGGCCACCCCATCGAAGGCCTTGCCGTCATGTACTACATCGCACACCTGTGAGTGTCCCCCACTCTGCTGGGCAGCTGGGCCTCATCATCACGCCCTCCCCTGCTCCTTCAGGCTGAAGGGCGCCCTCCTCTTCATCACCATCGCCCTGATTGGCTCAGGCTGGGCCTTCATCAAGTACGTCCTGTCGGATAAGGAGAAGAAGGTCTTTGGGATCGTGATCCCCATGCAGGTGCGGATGGAGCAGCCTCCGGAGCAGGGCGGGCAGTGCCCACCCACCCCCGCCGCCTGCGCAGGTCCTGGCCAACGTGGCCTACATCATCATCGAGTCCCGCGAGGAAGGCGCCAGCGACTACGTGCTGTGGAAGGAGATTTTGTTCCTGGTGGACCTCATCTGCTGTGGTGCCATCCTGTTCCCCGTAGTCTGGTGAGGACCCTGCCCCCGGGCTGAGGCTCTGCTGACCGTACCCTGTGTCCTCCACTTGTCCCAGGTCCATCCGGCATCTCCAGGATGCGTCTGGCACAGACGGGAAGGGTGAGGCCCTGCGCCTGCAGGCCCTCTGCTCACCCCTGACCGCCCTCTCTGTGCCCACCCTCAGTGGCAGTGAACCTGGCCAAGCTGAAGCTGTTCCGGCATTACTATGTCATGGTAGGAGCCCGCCTCACTCACAGCGGGTTTGGTCCTGGCCCCACGCCTGCTCGCGCCCCTGCAGGTCATCTGCTACGTCTACTTCACCCGCATCATCGCCATCCTGCTGCAGGTGGCTGTGCCCTTTCAGTGGCAGTGGCTGTACCAGGTGAGCCCGAGGCCCAGGTGGGACGGGAGGGCGCCTGACGCCCCCACTCCGCCCCGTCCCCCAGCTCTTGGTGGAGGGCTCCACCCTGGCCTTCTTCGTGCTCACGGGCTACAAGTTCCAGCCCACAGGAAACAACCCGTACCTGCAGCTGCCCCAGGAGGACGAGGAGGATGTTCAGATGGAGCAAGTGTGAGCTGGGCACCATGGGCAGGGCCGGCGGCACGCTAGACGCCTCCTCGCTGTCTGCCCCCAGAATGACGGACTCTGGGTTCCGGGAAGGCCTCTCCAAAGTCAACAAAACAGCCAGCGGGCGGGAACTGTTATGATCACCTCCACATCTCAGACCAAAGGGTCGTCCTCCCCCAGCATTTCTCACTCCTGCCCTTCTTCCACAGCGTATGTGGGGAGGTGGAGGGGGTCCATGTGGACCAGGCGCCCAGCTCCCCGGGACCCCGGTTCCCGGACAAGCCCATTTGGAAGAAGAGTCCCTTCCTCCCCCCAAATATTGGGCAGCCCTGTCCTTACCCCGGGACCACCCCTCCCTTCCAGCTATGTGTACAATAATGACCAATCTGTTTGGCTACGCCGTTGTCTTGCCTTTTTGGGGGTTGGGGTCTACACGGAGGTTGTGTTTACAATGTAGAAACCTGTTTTCGCTGTGTGTGGCGGGGGCGCGGGCACAGGGTCCGTGTCTTTGTATATTCAATAAATATTCATTCAGTAACCGCTGCATGCAGGGCCCAAAGCCAGGCGCTG